TTATTCACGTAATCAGGAGAGGTTGGCACGTGTTAAAATTATCCATTACTGGGTAATTTGGATCAACGAACTATCATTCCTGACGCCTAGATTCCCCCCGTCCCTCAAGCGCCTCCTCACCCTCCTCCCTCAGACTTCCAGGCTCCACCACCACTGGTGGATGGTCAAGAACCCAGAACAGGCGACCGACCTCTCTTTTTCTTTCCCCTGCTGCACAGCCCATCTCAGAGCTCCCTTCTGTGAGGCTCAGCCAGAGGCCTGCAGGGTTGGGACAGGCTCCTGGAGCCCTCCCCACCAACGAGAGGCCCCGGCCTACTCCCCTCACCTGCACAGGAAAACCCTGGCCCAGTCAGGGAACCAGAAATCTCCTCCCAGTCCTTACCTTGCCCTCACCCTCAGCCACCACCAACTACCCCTGGACGGGCGCCCCCTACATCCCTGCACCTCGGTCTGTGTGACCCCAGGAGTGCCCACTCCCCAATGTGTGTGCCCCTGTGGGTGTCCAAAGCCCTGTCTGTGTGACCCTAGGGGTGTCCACTCCCCAGCGTGTCCGACCCTCGGACCCCAGAGCCCGCAGCCCACAGCCTGGAATGGCCTGCCGCGCGCGGGGCAGGGACGCGCGCACGAAAGCGTCCACATGGAGCCACAACACTGGGCAGGGGCAGCCAACCCGGGCACACCTTTTTGTGTGGGGTAAGGAAAGAGCCCCTCCCCCGCGCGGGGCCCGGCATGCTCGTGCCCATCCCGTCCTGTTGGCACTCCCAGACCCGAGCGGCCCTCGGCCTCTCTCCCGCCCACCGCGTTGCCCTCTCCCCCGAAGGCTTAGTCTTGACCCAACCCTCCCGCCGCGGAACAAGCAACTGGCTTAAGGCCGGGGCGCGGTGGGCTCTGATTGGTCGATGACGATTGACGGTGATGATCTGATTGGTCGATGGTTGATTGGCGCTTCTCGGTAGCTGCCCGGGCGCGCCTCCGCCCCTGCGCTCCGGGCTCCCATTCGTCGCCGCTCTGGGGCATGCGCAGTGGGTGCCATTCAGTGCCTGGGCTCCGGGAAAGTCGTGCTTTTACGGTTCCGGGTACTGGCTCCCACACCACTGCCTCGTGTGGGGTTGTTCGCCCGTGAAGGGGCAGGACAGGGTGCGCGCTGGTGGAGGTTAGTGAGGTCACACACCGGGCCGTGGCGCCCATAGGTAAGGTGACCACTTATCTTTTTACAGGTTGAAATTGTTACATTTTGGCCGGGCGCGGTGGCTCACGCCTGTAATCCCAGCACTTTGGGAGGCCGAGGCAGGTGGATCACGAGGTCAGGAGATCGAGACCATCCTGGCTAACACAGTGAAACCCCGTCTCTACTAAAAAAATACAAAAAATCAGCCGGGCGTGGTGACGGGCGCCTGTAGTCCCAGCTACTCAGGAGGCTGAGGCAGGAGGATGGCGTGAACCCGGGAGGCGGAGCTTGCAGTGAGCCGAGATCGCGCCAGTGCACTCCAGCCTGGGCGACAGAGCGAAACTACGTCTCAAAAAAAAAAAAAAAGAAAGAAAAGAAATTGTTACATTTTATATATATGTAAGTTGAAATGGAAGTATATATTGCAAGCAACTCTTCTCATCTTTATCCCATTTGTATGCAGAGGAACAATCCTGCACCATGACTCAACAGCCACTTCGAGGAGTGACCAGCCTGCGTTTCAACCAAGACCAAAGTGAGAGAGGATTGGGCCTGTACCCTTGTGGGTTAAGGCAGTCTGGATTCCTTCCATCCCCCAGGCTGCTTTTGCTGCGCCATGGAGACAGGTGTGCGCATCTACAACGTGGAGCCCTTGATGGAGAAGGGGCATCTGGGTGAGCTGTTGGCAGGGGAGGGGCAATGGGCACCACCTCCACTGACACCCTGGTCCCTGTCCAGACCACGAGCAGGTGGGCAGCATGGGCTTGGTGGAGATGCTGCACCGCTCCAACCTTCTGGCCTTGGTGGGCGGTGGTAGTAGTCCCAAGTTCTCAGAGATCTCAGGTAAGTGCCCTCATCCTGCCCTTTGGCCCAGACCTTGGCCCCGACAACCCACCCACCTGCCCAGCAGTGCTGATCTGGGACGATGCCCGGGAGGGCAAGGACTCCAAGGAGAAGCTGGTGCTGGAGTTCACCTTCACCAAGCCAGTGCTTTCTGTGCGCATGCGCCATGACAAGTGAGCCTGAGGAGGACCGGGGTGGGAGGTAGCACGGCCATCCTGTGTTGTGTGATACCCACAGGATCGTGATCGTGCTGAAGAACCGCATCTATGTGTACTCCTTCCCCGACAATCCCCGAAAGCTGTTTGAGTTTGATACCCGGGACAACCCCAAGGGTGAGAGGGCTCAGATACACAGGTGTAAGGGCCGCCCACCCCACCCCCCATCTTCACACCCTAGGGCTCTGTGACCTCTGCCCCAGCCTGGAGAAGCAACTGCTAGTGTTCCCGGGACACAAGTGTGGGAGTCTGCAACTTGTGGTGAGCCGTCCAGTGGACAAGGGTGGGTAGGTCCCCAACCTCAGACTCCTCCCTCCTACCCCAGGACCTGGCGAGCACAAAGCCTGGCACCTCGTCTGCTCCATTCACGATCAATGCACATCAGAGTGACATAGCCTGTGTGTCTCTAAACCAGCCAGGCACTGTAGTGGCCTCAGCCTCCCAGAAGGGTACCCTTATTCGCCTCTTTGACACACAATCCAAGGAGAAACTGGTGGAGCTGCGCCGAGGCACTGACCCTGCCACCCTCTACTGGTGAGCACAGGGTATGCATGGTGGGCTGGTGACATGTGGGCATCACTGCTGATCTGTCTTCTAGCATTAACTTCAGCCACGACTCCTCCTTCCTCTGCGCTTCCAGTGATAAGGGTACTGTCCATATCTTTGCTCTCAAGGATACCCGCCTCAACCGCCGCTCCGCGTGAGTACCCCCTCCCCACCCTACCGTGTCCCCCATACCTGGGCTTAGCCAGTGCTGCCTGCAGGCTGGCTCGCGTGGGCAAGGTGGGGCCTATGATTGGGCAGTACGTGGACTCTCAGTGGAGCCTGGCGAGCTTCACTGTGCCTGCTGAGTCAGCTTGCATCTGCGCCTTCGGTCGCAATACTTCCAAGAACGTCAACTCTGTCATTGGTGAGTGGGAACAGCCCCTTGGTTGGGGGTACCCTCTGACCTTTTACCACCCCCCCTCCCCCAGCCATCTGCGTAGATGGGACCTTCCACAAATATGTCTTCACTCCTGATGGAAACTGCAACAGAGAGGCTTTCGACGTGTACCTTGACATCTGTGATGATGATGACTTTTAAGGACCCTGGGGGCTGTGCTAGGGACCTGCAGTGGCAGAACTGCAGAGCTGAGCCTTGGCAGTGGGGCGTGCTTGGAAGCCACCAGCCAGCAAGCATTAATGGGGCTGGTGCCCACTTTCCACTCAGCAGAGCTATGTCTAAATAAAGAGCTCACTTCCCCCCAGCACTTCTTGATGACTGTGTGCCCCAAGGGCCAGGCCAGAGACCCAGGAAGGCAGCGACCCCTTGGGATCCCTAACCTGGAGGAAATTGCCAGGGACCCAGAGGGAGTGCCCTAATCCAACCTGGGGATTTTTTAAAAGCTTCCTAGGAAGAGATGATCTCCGATGTGATGAATACGAATAAAAGGCCCTTAATGGCATTTACGGCTTGACCTCAGGGGCGGGGCATGGA